TAATAAAGGAAACCCAATAAAGTGTTCAATACAGACATACATCAATGTGCAAGCTACCTATCTCCTTTCAGGCTTTTTTCAACGTGTACGTGTGTGCACATATATACTAGAAGAAAAGTTGTTGAGGAAGTTGTTATTTCTGAATCATAGGATTCAGGGTATTTTTATTTTCTTTTTAAAAAATGTTTCCAAAATCCACCCACCCATTTGTACACTGATACTCTATTTACATGTCTGCATATTTTTCATTTTTTACAGCAAATGTGTATTACTTTGTAACCATGCAATCAACTTTCTCAGTAATGTTTATAATTTTTATATCATTTTCTTTGAAAATCTACAGGTTTCCCCTATATTCATTATGTTGCTTTGAGTCTGTTTGCTTTTTTTGAATCCCTACCATAAAACTAAAAGCAATGAAAGTATTTTACTAATTAAAAGACACTTTTTGATTCATGCTAAAAAATACATTTAAAAAAATCATGAAACTGTTTGTTCAATGACTTGTCAGGAAAGATTGGTAGCCTTCTCTATGACAGGATAGGACAATATTTATAAACCAACAACTGAAATGCAGAATTATCTTCTGCCTTTGGTTAATACTGTCCTGCCATTCCATATTGCCATCCATGATAATATTGGGGAGCCATAGATGGAATACTCCATAGTCATTGGGAAGAATGGGGTAAATCAGCACACTTACTGACTGGAAGAGATGCTCATGAAACACCCTGAAATAGAAGAAAAAGTTACAAATCAGGATTAACTCTGCTCACATGTTCTTAAGAAATTGTTTTGTATATGTGTTTGTAAACAGACAGAAATCCAAAAGGACATACAGCAAATTGCTCATAGTGATTTTTGCTTAGGAGTAGAATTGGCAAAGATGTTGGTTTTTAAATTATCCTGCATTTTTGAAATGTTAAAAATAAAATGGTGTTCATATTTTAAATATGTCCATTTACTCCATTTTTCTAAGCATTCCTTTCTAAGATTCCAACAACTATTGATTGATGCATGATTTCTTTCTTTTTTTTTTTTTTTTTTTTTTTTGCGATGGAGTCTCGCTGTGTCACCCAGGCTGGAGTGCAGTGGTGTGATCTTGGCTCAGTGCAACCTCTGCCTCCCGGGTTCAAACGATTCTCCTGCCTGAGCCTCCTGAGCAACTGGGACTACAGGTGCCCGCCACCACGCCCAGGTATTTTTTTTTTTTGTATTTTTAGTAGAGACACATCTCAACTTCTTCTCTACTCAACTTACAGGCAGAGAAAACAAAAGCTCAGCTGGAAGACACTGAAATGGAGGCACCTACTTTCAAGCCCAGACTTTAAGAGAGGTAAACCACATATCTAATCCTTCTTAATAGATCCTGACGTTCTCTCACCATCTTTCCTCTGTAGGAGGCTATGAGGCTCACTGGTCTCCAGAAATGTACCTCTGTGTGCGGGAATGTTCCAGAAGGCCACACTGTCTACAGGGCCATTGCTTCACTGCAGATTAGATGTCCTCCCAGAACCTTCCAGGGCACTAATTGCCTAAACAGCTCTGGTAAGAAGATCAGCAAGTATTTTAGACTAGTAAGTTTTTGTTTTCACTACAATCATTTCTTTAGGCACAGCTGTCACCAAGAGAAGTCCTACTTTGAAAAGCAGATGGCAGGAGTTTTGAATACAAAAAAGGAGTTGCCTGGGCAGATGGCAGTAGACAAGGCATGAAGAAATGAAGGTCTCAACAGAGACGCAAGAGGCAGAACAGAATATGTAAGAACAAGGGTTCAAGAAGAGGGAGACATGAGCAAAGTCCTGGCTTCAGAGAGTCAGTAGCCGGGGATCTGGTAGAGAGTCCCTGCCTCTGGGATGAGCCCTTCCTCCACAAAATATCTGTCCAGCCATACTCCTCAGTCAGACAGCACTGTGAAGGTTCACATGGCATTTCGTAAAGCCTGTGGGGCTCCCCCAAAACACTCTTCCCTATCCATCTGGCAAACATTACTGTCAAATGTATCAAAAACTTATCATATAACACTTCCAGTTTTTTCATCATAAGCCCTTCCAAACTGCCTGCTGCTATTGTTAATGACTGAAGATTCTGACATCTCCTTCATGGAACAAACTCCAGCTCTCTTTTTTTCTTCCTACTTACCTTACTTAGTAAATTTCAATATATTTTCATGCAAATGTTAGAACCTATGCCTTCTACTTTTCCTTCGAAATGCTCTTGGCTCTTGCAACTACAGCTGTGTAACTCCATAGCGGATGAAACCATCACAATCTAGAAAATCATTTCTCTGTCTTTTGGACAAGATTTCATTTGATTTCAGAATCATCTCCTGACTATCCAGTGGGCTTGCCTGCAAAGAAGTATGATTCTCAAGGATACATTTGTTCCATTACAACTTTTTGTATGATACTTGGGTGAGTTCATAGTTCCTCCTAAAGAAAGGTGTTTTTTCCATCTTAAATACTTGGACTTTTTCAGGTTTATAACAAAGCTCAGAAAATACTAAAGGTTAAAGGAGAATTGAGAGCTGCCAAGGAAATGAAAGATGAGGTAAGGCTCCTAACTCCTCTACATGCATGGAGTAATTGATGCTTTTGTTTTTCTGGCTGCCTAGGCGGGGGAGAGAGACAGAGAAGTGAGCAGCCTGAACAGCAAGCTGTTAAGCCTGCAACTTGACATCAAGAATCTGCACGATGTCTGCAAGAGACAGAGGAAGACCTTGCAGGACAATCAGCTCTGCATGGAGGAGGCAATGAACAGCAGCCACGTAAGGGACTTGGCAGCAGCCGCTCACCCCTGAGCCTTTTTTGTATATCCTGTCTCTATGGTAGGACAAGAAGCAAGCACAGGCATTAGCATTCGAGGAGTCAGAGGTGGAATTTGGGTCCAGTAAACAGTGTCATCTGAGACAACTCCAGCAACTGAAGAAAAAATTGCTGGTCCTTCAACAAGAACTGGAGTTTCACACAGAGGAGTTGCAGACTTCTTACTATTCTCTCCGCCAGTATCAGTCCATCCTAGAGAAGCAGACTTCCGACCTGGTTCTTCTGCACCATCACTGCAAACTGAAAGAAGATGAGGTATAGACAGATTAACCATGGAAATAACCCACGGCTCAATGTGGATTTATTCCTACACCTACAGGTGATTCTCTATGAGGAGGAAATGGGAAATCACAACGAGAACACAGGGGAGAAGCTCCATTTGGCGCAGGAGCAACTCGCCTTGGCCGGGGACAAGATCGCCTCTCTAGAGAGGAGCTTAAACCTCTACAGGGATAAATACCAGTCTTCCCTGAGCAACATCGAGTTACTAGAATGCCAAGTGAAGATGTTGCAGGGGGAACTCGGCGGGATCATGGGTCAGGTAGGACTTAAGTCAGGCCATTCAATCCAGGCCAAAATCAACCCATTATTTTTAAATCTCTCAGGAGCCTGAGAACAAGGGTGATCATTCAAAGGTACGGATATACACTTCTCCTTGCATGATTCAAGAGCATCAGGAGACTCAGAAACGACTGTCTGAAGTCTGGCAAAAGGTCTCTCAACAGGATGATCTCATTCAAGAACTTCGAAATAAGCTGGCCTGCAGTAACGCTTTGGTAAGTGCCTTCTTCTAGAACATGTCTCTGGGATCCAGCATAACTGATCTAAGCTTATTTGCAGGTTCTGGAGCGTGAAAAGGCTTTGATAAAACTACAAGCCGATTTTGCTTCCTGTACAGCCACCCACAGATACCCTCCTAGCTCCTCAGAAGAGTGTGAAGACATCAAAAAGGTGGGAGAAATTTGCTGATCTGTGCCTACTGGTCCTCATCCTGCCCTGTTCTTCCATCTGCCAGATACTGAAGCACTTGCAGGAGCAGAAAGACAGCCAGTGCCTGCATGTGGAGGAGTACCAGAACCTGGTGAAGGATCTGCGCGTGGAACTAGAGGCCGTGTCGGAACAGAAGAGAAACATCATGAAGGGTAAACTGGGGCTGCAGGCTGTGGCAGGGGAGCTGAGCATAGACTCTGTCCCGCCCCATGGTAGACATGATGAAGCTGGAGCTGGACCTGCACGGACTGCGGGAGGAGACATCTGCCCACATTGAGAGGAAGGATAAGGACATCACCATCCTGCAGTGCCGGCTGCAGGAGCTGCAGCTGGAGTTCACCGAGACCCAAAAGCTCACTTTGAAGAAAGACAAGGTAAAGTGAGGAACTCTGGTTGGGGTTCCCAACTTTCCCAGCATTTGCATTTTGCTGTCTTCAGTTCCTCCAAGAGAAAGATGAGATGCTGCAAGAGCTGGAGAAGAAACTGACACAGGTTCAGAACAGCCTCCTGAAAAAGGAGAAGGAGCTGGAGAAGCAGCAGTGCATGGCCACAGAACTTGAAATGACAGTCAAGGAGGCTAAGCAGGACAAGTCCAAGGAGGCGGAGTGCAAGGCCCTGCAGGCTGAGGTCCAGAAGCTGAAGAACAGTCTCGAAGAGGCCAAGCAGCAGGAGAGGCTGGCTGGTGAGGCCCCTGCAGGTGCTGTCCCACCACACTTTTCTGTGGGGCTACTTCTCACATGGCCATCTCCCTGCTTCTGCAGCTCAGCAAGCAGCCCAGTGCAAAGAAGAGGCTGCACTGGCAGGCTGTCACCTGGAGGACACCCAGAGGAAACTGCAGAAGGGTCTCCTCCTGGACAAGCAGAAGGCAGACACCATCCAGGAACTACAGAGAGAACTTCAGATGCTGCAGAAGGAGTCCTCGATGGCTGAGAAGGAACAAACCTCCAACAGGTGCCCAGGCTCAGGCTCCCCTCCAGAGAGAGTCTGTCCTCCTGTGGCTGTTATTTTGCTTTAGAAAACGGGTGGAGGAGCTGTCATTAGAACTCTCTGAAGCCCTGAGGAAGCTTGAAAATTCAGACAAGGAAAAGAGGCAGCTTCAGAAGACAGTGGCTGAGCAGGATATGAAAATGAATGACATGCTTGATCGTATCAAGCACCAGGTATGACGGGCAGGCAGATGGCCCATTCAAGTACAGTCTTTCAGCTCAGTCTTTATTTTTTCAGCACAGGGAGCAAGGCTCCATCAAATGCAAGTTAGAAGAAGATCTTCAGGAGGCCACAAAGCTTCTGGAGGACAAACGGGAGCAGTTGAAGAAGAGCAAAGAGCATGAGAAGCTGATGGAGGGAGAACTTGAAGCTTTGCGGCAGGAATTTAAAAAGAAAGACAAGACGGTGAGTGGGAGAATCCCAGGAGAGCTGGGTCATTGCTGTGCTTTGTTCTTTAATGAGGGAACAGTTGAAAGAGAATTCCAGAAAGTTGGAGGAAGAAAATGAGAATCTCCGAGCAGAGCTACAGTGTTGTTCTACACAACTGGAATCCTCTCTCAACAAATACAACACCAGCCAGCAAGTCATCCAAGACTTGAATAAAGAGGTGAGTAGACAGGAACCCCAAGGGAGTGAGGACACCCTGACAGTTCTGCTCTCCCTCCTTAAAGATAGCCCTTCAGAAGGAGTCCTTAATGAGCCTGCAGGCCCAGCTGGACAAAGCTCTGCAGAAGGAGAAGCACTATCTCCAGACTACCATCACCAAAGAAGCCTATGATGCATTATCCCGGAAGTCAGCCGCCTGCCAGGATGACCTGACACAAGCCCTCGAGAAGGTGAGGCCACACCCTCTAGTCTCCAGGGCTGTCAGCCATTCGTCCTCTTTGTCTTTTCCGGAAGCTCAATCACGTGACCTCAGAGACAAAGAGCCTGCAGCAAAGCTTGACACAGACCCAAGAGAAGAAAGCTCAGCTGGAAGAGGAAATCATTGCTTATGAGGAAAGGATGAAAAAGCTCAATACGGAATTAAGAAAACTGCGGGGCTTCCACCAGGAGAGTGAGCTGGAGGTGAGGAGCTGCCAGGGGCTTGGGCTGCCTTCAGTCCCCCTCCTCACTTTGCTCTCCTGAGTAGGTGCACGCCTTTGACAAGAAGCTAGAGGAGATGAGCTGCCAGGTGCTGCAGTGGCAGAAGCAACACCAGAATGACCTCAAGATGCTGGCAGCCAAAGAGGAGCAGCTCAGGGAGTTCCAGGAGGAGATGGCCGCCTTAAAAGAGAACCTCCTTGAGGACGATAAGGAGGTGGGCATGCCTTGGCTTCTGCGTGCCTCCTCTCTGACTGTCTCGTTTTCTTCTTGTACCCAAGCCCTGCTGCCTGCCCCAGTGGTCTGTGCCCAAAGACACCTGTAGGCTCTACCGAGGGAATGATCAGATTATGACCAACTTGGAGCAATGGGCAAAACAGCAGAAGTGAGTATGGGAGGAAAAAGGGAGGCAGGGTCGGCTGCTGTTTTCTCCTGTGATTTTATTACAGGGTCGCCAATGAGAAACTAGGAAACCAGCTCCGAGAGCAGGTGAAATACATTGCCAAGCTGAGTGGCGAAAAGGAGTAAGTCATCTTAAACCACCCTGGCTGCTTCCAACACAACCCGTCCTTCCTCTCCTTCCCACAGCCACCTCCACAGTGTAATGGTCCACTTGCAGCAGGAAAACAAGAAGCTGAAGAAGGAGATAGAAGAGAAGAAGATGAAAGCCGAGAACACAAGGCTATGCACCAAAGCCCTAGGCCCGAGCAGAACGGAGTCCACACAGAGGGAGAAAGTGTGCGGCACCTTGGGCTGGAAGGGGTTGCCCCAGGATATGGGTCAAAGAATGGACCTCACCAAGTACATCGGGATGCCCCACTGCCCGGGTACGTCTGCCATTTGTCAAAAAAATAAGTGTAATCCCAATTTTTTTTTTTTTTTTTTTTGCAGAAATAGGAAAACTCAACCTAAAACTCACATGGAATCTTAAGGGATCCCAACAGCCAAAACAGTCTCAAAAAAGAAGAACAAAGCTGAAGAACTTACTGACTTCAAAACTTACTACAAACCTACAGTAATCAAAATAGTGTGGTACTGCCATATAAATCAAAAGACAGACATACAAACCAATGGAATAGACTAGAAAGAATCCCAGAAATAAACCCTCACATATATGGTCAAATAATTTTGACAACGATGCCAAGACTATGAAATGGGGAAAGGATAGTTTTTGTTTTAGTTTTCCAACAAATGGTGCTGGGAAAACTGAATATTTGCATGCAAAAGAATAAAGCTGTGCCCTTACCTAATACCTTATACAAAAATTAACTCAAAATGGATCAAAGACCTAAATGTA